TTCGTAAGGGTTGTTGTGAGGTTAAAGTGAGACAATCTATGTAAAGAACAGTTCCTGGAACATAAATGCTTGATAAATTATGGCCACAATTCTTTTTTGTGGTTGAGCAGTGCGGGGAGATCGCGAAAAATTTCTATTTACGCGCAGCTAACAAAATACTCTATGTTGCAGAGCTGTTTCACTTTCTCCCTTTGAGACGCAAGCCGGCTTGCCGCCTCCTCAAGTAACCAGGCACAATGTTCTGATCCCAAAGTCTCACAATCCTTCAAGTATGAAATCAGTAAAAACTCCAACTTCCATTTATGGATTTACGGAGAACTTTTTATACATCGAGGGGCTAATTCAATCAGTAAGTCACTTTGATTTTTACTCTGATCACCGAGACTAATAAGCAGCGATGCCGAACCAAGTAAATGAAAGAATCGTGAGCCATACTTCAGTAGATAAAATTTAAATGTAGACTGATTTTCTTCACGATTGCTAGGGAAGAAATCCTTACAGCGTACTTAGAAATCTTTGTTTTAAAATGATAACGCTGTTATGTTGGGCTGAAAATAAAACGGATACTTCCCCAAGGTCAGCAGCGGAGGAGGCAACCGTGGCCTTGCCAAAGTCATCCCCTCTTCCCAGCCCCCGTTCTTCCTGCCGCCCTCCCCCTGCCCCCTCCCTTCCCCACCCCCATCAACAAACTCCGCCGGGACATTTCAGTACCACCACTCCCTAGCCCGGCGAAGCGCAGGGGCGTGCTGGGGAGGAGTAAAGAGGGTGGGGCGGAAACCCAATTTCATTGTTCGCGGGACCGATTCTTCCCAAAAGAGCTCGCTGGCAGCGCCTGCGCAGTGCGCCCTCTTTGTGCCAGGCTGCAGCAAGCTGGTTGTTTGTGTGTGTCTACCCGAAGCTGCGGAGGCGGAGCGAGGGGGCGTGGCCTGCCTTGTCGCACTCTAATTGGGCTTTCGCAGGAAAGTGGGCGGGCGCGGGGCGGAGCTTCCGATAACAACACTCGGAGCTGGGGCTGTGGCTATTTGTTGCTGCGCCGCCACCGCCCGAGTCATGTTCCGCGATCTTCTCAGGCTCTCCTAGCAGCATCCATCGCCGCCACCCTATCTTCACTGGCTTCATTCACCTTCTCCTTCTCTCTTCGTTGCTGAGCGACAAGCTTCCTAGCGCTATGACTGTCGTCTCCGTCCCGCAGCGGGAGCCGCTCGTCCTGGGTGGCCGCCTTGCGCCGCTTGGCTTTTCCTCCCGAGGTTACTTTGGGGCCCTCCCGATGGTGACCACGGCTCCGCCTCCTTTACCCCGGATCCCGGACCCCCGGGCACTGCCCCCGACCCTCTTCCTCCCTCATTTCCTAGGGGGAGATGGCCCGTGTCTGACCCCCCAGCCTCGCGCTCCAGCAGCTCTGCCCAACCGCAGCCTCGCCGTGGCGGGAGGCACTCCTCGGGCAGCGCCGAAGAAGCGGCGAAAGAAGAAGGTGCGGGCCAGCCCCGCAGGGCAGCTGCCCAGCCGCTTCCACCAGTACCAGCAGCACCGGCCGAGTCTGGAGGGCGGCCGGAGCCCCGCGACCGGCCCGAGCGGAGCGCAGGAGGTCCCGGGCCCGGCCGCCGCCTTGGCCCCGAGTCCTGCAGCCGCAGCCGGCACGGAGGGAGCCAGCCCCGACCTTGCCCCGCTGCGGCCCGCGGCTCCCGGCCAAACCCCCCTCAGGAAAGAGGTGAGGCCGCCAGGGGGCCGTTGGGGAGTCGGCTATATTTACTTTTGTGTTCTTGTCTTTGTAGGTTTTAAAATCAAAGATGGGAAAATCGGAGAAAATTGCCCTTCCCCATGGCCAGCTTGTTCATGGTATACACTTGTATGAGCAACCAAAGATAAACAGACAGAAAAGCAAATATAACTTGCCACTAACCAAGATCACCTCTGCAAAAAGAAATGAAAACAACTTTTGGCAGGATTCTGTTTCATCTGACAGAATTCAGAAGCAGGAAAAAAAGCCTTTTAAAAATACCGAGAACATTAAAAATTCGCATTTGAAGAAATCAGCATTTCTAACTGAAGTGAGCCAAAAGGAAAATTATGCTGGGGCAAAGTTTAGTGATCCACCTTCTCCTAGTGTTCTTCCAAAGCCTCCTAGTCACTGGATGGGAAGCACTGTTGAAAATTCCAACCAAAACAGGGAGCTGATGGCAGTACACTTAAAAACGCTCCTCAAAGTTCAAACTTAGATTTCAGATTTCAGTATGTGTGTAAAACATAATTTTTCCCATATCCCTGGACTCTTGAGAAAATTGGTACAGAAATGGAAATTTGCCTTGTTGCAACATACAATTGCAAAAGATGAGTTTAAAAAATTACATACAAACAGCTTGTATTATATTTTATATTTTGTAAATACTGTATACCATGTATTATGTGTATATTGTTCATACTTGAGAGGTATATTATAGTTTTGTTATGAAAGTATGTATTTTGCCCTGCCCACATTGCAGGTGTTTTGTATATATACAATGGATAAATTTTAAGTGTGTGCTAAGGCACATGGAAGACCGATTTTATTTGCACAAGGTACTGAGATTTTTTTCAAGAAACAGCTGTCAAATCTCAAGGTGAAGATCTAAATGTGAACAGTTTACTAATGCACTACTGAAGTTTAAATCTGTGGCACAATCAATGTAAGCATGGGGTTTGTTTCTCTAAATTGATTTGTAATCTGAAATTACTGAACAACTCCTATTCCCATTTTTGCTAAACTCAATTTCTGGTTTTGGTATATATCCATTCCAGCTTAATGCCTCTAATTTTAATGCCAACAAAATTGGTTGTAATCAAATTTTAAAATAATAATAATTTGGCCCCCCCTTTTAAAATAGTCTTGACTCTTTGTGTGTGACTGTTTCTCATGTTTGAATGTGTGACTAGGAGATGATTTTGTGTGGTTGGATTTTTTTGACTTCTACTTTACTGGCTGAGTGTGAGCCGCCATGCCTGGCCATAATCTACATTTTCTTACCAGGAGCAGCATTGAGGTTTTTGAGCATAGTACTTGACTACTCTAGAGGCTGAGACGGGAGCATCTCTTGAGCCTGAGAAGTGGAGATTGCAATTGAGCTAGGATCAGGCCACTGCACTCCAGCCTGGGTAACAGACGCTGTCTCAAAAAAAAGGCCAAGAGAAAGTAAGGGAGACAGATTTTGAGTGGGAATGTTAAGCAATCAGGTCAA